GTGTTTGCACTTGTGACAGATGGACTAAATGTCCTCCGTTTTCAGAGCTGCTCTGCTAGGCTCCTAAGTTCTCAGGAACACCTCTGGTGTCTGTGACTTCCTCATTCTGGAGGCAGAAGCCCCACATCTCCTGAGGATAATCATGTGGACTTGGGGCCCTGTCTCTATATTTCTCAGAATCAGTGTTCTTATATGTGAAACACAAGAGTAGGGCTGTCATTTGAATAATAATTAACTGAATAAAATAGAAAAAAGCATGATATCTAAATAATATTTTATGTGCAGTGTGATTTAAATATGTATTTATAACTAAACTAATATTAAATATTGTTAAGTAGATGTTTGATTATACATAGCTCTAAGAGTTGATATATGCCTTGTCTAAAGTAAAACTTTGTTTTGATATCCTCATTAAAAGATGGAGAATCTCTTTAAAAATAATAAAAAGTCAAGGTTGACACAGCTTGATGGGGTTAGGGACTTTGTGAGGGAAGAGAAGAATTTCTGGACAAAGGTGTTGTGACACAAAGGGAGTGCATGTCCTTTGGATCCACTCTGGGGCCCGCAGCCTCCCTGGGACAGTGCCTGCACCACTGTGATGGTTCTCCACCTCTGCTCTTTGCTGCACAGCCCCTCTTAGAGGGCTAATCTCTTAAATCCAGGATTCCTTTCAACTACGAGCTTGTTCCCTGACTTTCTGACAAGGCTGATAGCCAGGGTGCCATTTGGCTGTCTGTTCCTTCCTATCTTGCCCAAGAGAATATTTTTTTTTTAATTTTTTATTTTTATTTTAATTTTTTTTGGAGACAGAGTCTCACTCTGTTGGCCAGGCTGGAGTGCAGTGGCATAATCTCAGCTCACTGCAAGTTCCGCCTCCTAGCTTCAAGCAATTCTCCTGCCTTGGCCTCCCGAGGCTGGGATTACAGGGTGCCCACCACCACGCCTGACTAATTTTTGTATTTTTAGTAGATACTGGGTTTTTCTATGTTGACCAAGCTGGTCTCGAACTCCTGACCTCAGGTGATCCTCCTGCCTTGGCATTCCAAAATGTTGGGATTACAGGCATGAGCCACCGTGCCTGGCCTCCAGGAAAAAAAAACGTCTGGCTGCTGTAGGCAGAGTAAATGGGTTGGATAATTTGTACTCCCCTGCATTCCTATTCCCTCATTTTAATGGTGTAGAAAGTAAGGTTGAGTGAAAGGGGGTGACTTACCCAAGGTTACATAGTTAGATACTGCCAGCCCTGGGCCTAGAACTCATATTTTTTAATTAAAAGCTTTTCCCAAGCCCCACACCTCTGCTTTCCTTATAAACCTGCACTGGCTTTTTTTCCAGAAAACTTCCAGGTGGCTTCTTACTACTTTCAGTGCTGTGAGTGCAAGGAGTACACATGGAACACACAAACTCCCGAAAAATGCAGTCCTCTGCCAGGCACAGTGGCTCATGCCTGTAATCCCAGCACTTTAGGAGGCTGAGGTGGGTGGATCACTTGAGGTCAGGAGTTCGAGTAATACCAACTGTGGTTTATTTTTGTGTGCAGACATATGAACAGGTATTTAAAATGCAATGTGATATTCGTTGTACTGGAAGGATGTTCAGGGTGCTGCGGGAACCCAGAAGAGGGACTAATTAACTCATCCCGGGGGAAATTGATCTTGCTGCTCAAAGGTGGAACATTTGAACAGGTATGAAAGGATGAATAGGAGTTTATCTGAAAAGGAGAGGGGCAAGAAAGAGTATTTCAGGAAGAGGAAACAGCATTTTTCACAGACACAGAGTCATGCAAAAGTCTGGTGTATTCAAGAGATAGCAGAGATGTTGGGCATGGCAAAAACACAGGTTGTATGTTAGGCAAAGCTAAAGATGAGATTAGAGAGAGATAAGGTCAATTTACAAGGGGCATTGAATGCCAAGCTGAGGACTTTGGCTTTAAGGCCAAGGGAGCAGAGGATGTGTGATGAGGCCTTGTTTGACCTATTCAGTTCTTTCTCTTTTTTCATTCTGCTCGTGAGGCCATGTTACAATGACTGATGTTTGGGCATCTGGTACCCGGGATGTCTTGTGGAAGTCGTTTTCAACAATTAGAGCAGCATTTCTGTCCTGCTGTAGATGAGGAGGTCACCTCAGGGTGAGCCAAGTGGAAGAGAGGGACAGTAGCCTTATTCCCCTGGATGATGTCACCTGTGGAGAGCATCCTTCTCCACCTCTGGCCATTGTTCTTGACAGGCAGGAGAATATGCAGGACATTCCAGATACAGTCCTGTCATTAACACCCATGGCTCTGCAAAAACTCAGAAAGTTTTTCTTTTCTTTTCTTTTCTTTTTTTTTTTGGTGGGGTGAGGGAGTATTAAACTATTATTTTTCATGATTTTGTGGATTTCTATTTTCCTGGGATGTATCAGTTAGCTTTTACTGCATAACAAGCCACCTCTAAACTTTGTGCTTAAAACAACTAAACTTTATTTATTTTATGATTCTACAGTTTGGCTGTTTGGGCTGGGATTCTCTGGGTAATTCTTCTGGTTTGGCCTGGGCTTAGCTAATTATAACTGTGTTCACTCTTGCACTGTATTCAGCTAGTGGGTTAGTTGGGGCTGGCTGGTCTATGATGGCCTCAGGTGGGATGCCTGAGACAACTGAGAACTTTCTCTGCATGATCTCTCATCTTCCAGCAGTCTCAATGCCAGGTTAGATTTTTCACATGGCACTCTTAAAGTTCTAAGAACAAGAGCAGAATTATATAAGGCCACTGAGGTCTAGGCTTGGAAAACTTGTCACTTTTGCTGCATTCTGTTGGCCAAAGAAAGTCACAAGGTGAGCTTAGATTCAAAGGGCAAAGGGTCCTACCTCTTTTAAAAATTAAAAACTCATCACTGACCTGAAGCTCGTGGAGAGTCTTACCTTTTGATGGTAGGATTGCAAGGGTATGGATGCAGGGAGGGGAAGAATTTGTGGCCATTTTTTGAATCTACCACTCAAACTAACTTTCGTCACCAGAGAGTTGGTAATTGAGTTTATTGCATTACTGTGAATAGGATATGAGGAATCTTTTGAACTCCAAAGTTGACATTCATGGAGGACCATGTGATTTCTGAAGTCTTATCTAATTTAATGTGCACAGCAACTCTTATTTTCCCTATTTTACATATGAAGAAACTGGGGTACAGGGCAATTAAGTGAGATTAAGTGTTTTGCCCAAGGTCATTGGCTGGTAGGCCTGGTATTTTGGACTTACATTTGTCTGACTATAAGTCTGGAGCAACTGCCATCATATCATTCTTTCGTATTTTGAAGAGATGAGACAGAGGAGATTGTAGCGGTACTGCTGCATTCACTGCCATAGCCAACCCCTTTCCAGATCACCCTCATCCCTGGACACAGGTACCTTGCCCTACTCCAGAGGCTCATTTTCTTGTTCCTAGTAGGTTGACTGCCCTTGCGGTGGGCCGGCAGAATCACTGTGGTCTCCAGGGTGGGAGTCTTCTGCTGCTTTTATAGTCCAGAAGCCCACTATGCTGAAGAATATGTTAGAGACTGATGTATTTCTCTGGGGAGAGATTGTAGGTCAAGCTGTTCATAGGTAAAATATACATATATATGATGCATCTAACTTGGTCTATGGGGAGAGAGCCCTCCAAAAGACCTCTGAGCCTCAGAGGCAGACTGACTGGTATATGCTGTACTAAGAGAAAAATACCTCCTAGATGAGCGGGCAGGGAGGCCTTGCCTTTCTCTGACTAAAGCCTTCTGGAGGCTTTAGCTTCGAGATCTTCCAAGTCATCCTGCTATGTGGTAACCTTAATGACCTGGAACTGTGCCCAGACTAAACTGACTCTGGATCTTGGCTAGTGATGGGAGCTGTGCTCTCAGGGATGTGGAATGAGGAATGGGAGCAGCAAGAAGGCACCTGATTGTCAGAACCAAAGCAGCGTTGGGCCTGTAGTAGCATGGTTTATGGGGCAGGGAGGAAGGTAGGACCAGGTAAAGACAAGAATGTGAGGAGACCAGATGGTCTGTAGGGAAGGCCCCAATGGGATGGTCATGTTCAGGGTACCCACATACTAAATGCAGGCTATGGCATCAAGTGTAGTTCATTTTGGCACACATGGGTATTGCCATGTATCTTGGTGTTGTGTATTAGAAAGCCTTATGTCCAGGCCTTAGTTATAATCAGCCATGTTGCCCTGACTCTGCTATCTTTCTTTCTTGCACAGAGCTCATCTCCTGTCCTGGGTGTGAACGAGTATATCTTACCAGGGATGTAACTGAACATTTTTTTCTGCATTGTGTTCCTACTGAGCAACCCAAGATGGCCAGGGTAAGTCAGGACAAGGAAAGAAGCAGCTGATCACATCAGTAACTCCAGAACTCTCTGCTTCCAGAACTGCTCTGAGTGCAAGGAGAAGAGGGCAGCACATATCCTCTGCACCTACTGCAATCGCTGGCTGTGCAGCTCTTGCACAGAGGAACACCGACACAGCCCTGTCCCCGGGGGCCCATTCTTTCCTCGGGCCCAGAAGGGATCTCCAGGTACCAATCCCACCTCTCCCTGCCCACTCCCAGAGAAGCTCACTTTCTCTGTCTTCTCTGGCAGGAGTGAATGGTGGTCCCGGAGACTTCACCTTGTATTGTCCTCTACACACACAGGAAGTACTCAAGCTATTCTGTGAGACATGTGATATGCTCACTTGCCATAGCTGCCTAGTGGTGGAACACAAAGAACACAGGTGGGGCTGACAGACTGCCTGAAATGGGCTGGCTTCTCAGCTTTTTCTCTGCCTCATCCCCTAGGTGCAGACATGTTGAAGAAGTTTTGCAAAACCAGAGGATGCTTCTGGAAGGTGTGACTACACAGGTGGCACATAAGAAATCCAGTCTACAGACATCTGCAAAGCAAATTGAGGACAGGTAGCACAGGCTAGTGCCTTGCCAGTGCTGGAGCTTACCATGGTTTGTCCCATTGTGTTTACAGGATTTTTGAAGTGAAGCATCAGCATAGGAAGGTGGAAAACCAGATCAAAATGGCCAAGATGGTTCTGATGAATGAGCTGAACAAACAGGCCAATGGGCTAATAGAGGAATTAGAGGTATGTATAGACAGATGGATCAGATGGTTGGGGATCAAGGACTCTGTCTTCTCTCTGTACCCAGGGGATTACTAATGAGAGAAAGCGGAAGCTGGAACAGCAGTTACAGAGCATCATGGTTCTCAACCGTCAGTTTGAGCATGTGCAGAATTTCATCAACTGGGCTGTCTGCAGCAAAACCAGTGTCCCTTTTCTTTTCAGCAAAGAGCTGGTAAGAGGAATCTCCCAACTCCTCAGCCTGTCCCCAAATAAATGACCTTTGGTGCTGTTGTCAGATTGTGTTTCAGATGCAGCGATTGCTGGAGACAAGTTGTAACACAGATCCTGGCTCCCCTTGGAGTATCAGATTCACCTGGGAGCCTAACTTCTGGACCAAGCAGCTAGCTTCTCTTGGTGAGCTTGGACCCACCCACCCAGGCCTACCCCTTTTGAAAAACTCTCTATTCTGCATTTTCAGGCTGCATAACTACTGAAGGTGGACAAATGTCCAGGGCAGATGCTCCTGCTTATGGAGGCTTACAGGGGTCATCACCCTTTTATCAAAGCCACCAGTCTCCAGTGGCTCAGCAAGAGGCTCTTAGCCACCCCTCACACAAGTTCCAGTCTCCAGCAGTGTGCTCCTCATCTGTGTGCTGCTCCCACTGCTCCCCAGTCTCGCCTTCCCTCAAAGGCCAGGTCCCCCCACCCAGCATACACCCAGCCCACAGCTTCAGGCAGCCCCCTGAGATGGTGCCCCAGCAGCTGGGGTCTCTGCAGTGCTCTGCCCTGCTGCCCAGGGAGAAAGAGCTGGCCTGCAGCCCTCATCCACCAAAGCTGCTGCAGCCCTGGCTGGAAACCCAGCCCCCCGTGGAGCAGGAGAGCACATCCCAGCGGCTGGGGCAGCAGCTGACTTCCCAGCCCGTGTGCATTGTCCCCCCACAGGATGTTCAGCAAGGAGCCCATGCCCAGCCCACCTTACAGACACCCTCTATCCAAGTCCAGTTTGGCCACCACCAGAAGCTGAAGCTCAGTCACTTTCAGCAGCAGCCACAGCAGCAGCTACCACCTCCACCACCACCCCTCCCCCATCCCCCACCTCCCCTTCCCCCTCCCCCACAGCAGCCACACCCACCTCTTCCTCCATCCCAGCATCTGGCTTCTAGTCAGCACGAGAGCCCTCCTGGCCCTGCCTGTTCTCAGAACATGGACATAATGCATCACAAGTTTGAGCTGGAGGAAATGCAGAAGGACTTGGAGCTTCTTCTCCAGGCTCAACAGCCCAGCCTGCAACTGAGTCAGACCAAATCTCCTCAGCATCTTCAGCAAACCATTGTGGGGCAGATCAACTACATCGTGAGGCAGCCAGCACCTGTCCAGTCCCAGAGCCAGGAGGAGACCCTGCAGGTAAGCGTCAGGGTGGCTTGGCGTGCATATTCAAACCCACCCAAGTTCTTATTTTCTTCTCCAGGCTACAGATGAGCCCCCAGCATCTCAGGGCTCAAAGCCGGCTCTCCCTCTTGACAAGAATACTGCTGCTGCCTTGCCCCAGGCGTCTGGGGAAGAAACCCCTCTCAGTGTCCCCCCAGTGGACAGCACCATCCAGCACTCCTCTCCAAATGTGGTGAGAAAGGTACTGAAGGAGCCTGTTTTCCCTAACTACATCCTGACTCTACCCCTTGTCTCTGTTCCTGCAGCACTCCACCTCGCTGAGCATCATGGGCTTTTCCAACACTCTGGAGATGGAGTTGTCATCTACCAGGTTGGAGAGGCCCCTAGAGCCACAGATCCAGAGTGTGAGCAACCTGACAGCTGGTGCCCCCCAGGCAGTACCAAGCCTGCTGAGTGCTCCCCCCAAAATGGTGTCCAGCCTGACAAGTGTTCAAAACCAGGCCATGCCCAGCCTGACAACCAGTCACCTACAGACTGTGCCCAGCCTTGTGCATAGCACATTCCAGTCCATGCCCAACCTGATAAGTGACTCCCCTCAGGCTATGGCAAGCCTGGCAAGTGATCACCCTCAGGCTGGGCCCAGCCTAATGTCTGGTCACACCCAGGCTGTGCCGAGTCTGGCAACTTGTCCTCTGCAGAGCATCCCTCCAGTTTCTGACATGCAGCCAGAAACTGGGTCCAGCTCCAGTTCTGGCCGAACTTCAGGGAGCCTGTGTCCCAGAGATGGGGCTGATCCCTCCCTGGAGAATGCTCTGTGTAAGGTAAGTCCTGGGGAAATGCTATCCAAACTTCCTTTGATTCTTGTCGACATTTCACTTTTGAAAGATGGAAAGTGAGGATTCCACTCGCTTCACTGACTTACTGGGACAAGGTCCCATAGTCCCCGGTCTGGATGCTCCCAAGGACTTGGCCATCCCCTCAGAACTGGAGGAGCCAATTAACCTCTCTGTGAAGAAACCTCCACTGGCGCCAGTGGTCAGCACGTCTACAGCTCTGCAGCAGTACCAGAACCCAAAAGGTGAGACTCAAGCAGCCTGCCCTTCATGTTGGTGTCACAGGTATTTGTTTGTCTTTTGCCTTAGAGTGTGAGAATTTTGAACAAGGAGCCCTAGAGCTGGATGCAAAAGAGAACCAGAGCATCAGGTAACAGCCTTCTGGCTAATCTCCCTCCCACCACCAAGACCCCGGGGTGTCTGTCTTGCTGCAGAGCCTTCAATAGTGAGCATAAGATTCCCTATGTGCGACTGGAGCGACTCAAGATCTGTGCTGCCTCCTCAGGAGAGATGCCTGTGTTCAAACTGAAGCCACAGAAGAATGATCAGGATGGGAGCTTCCTGCTGATCATCGAGTGTGGCACTGAGTCCTCCAGCATGTCCATTAAGGTACCACTTTGCTTTGCCTTGGCCTTAAACCCGAAAGGTCACTGTCACTTCTTTGGCTGGGCAGCGGCCACCAGAAGTGGAGGGCACATCTCCTGAAGAACACAGACTCATTCCTCGAACCCCAGGAGCCAAGAAGGGCCCCCCAGCCCCAATAGAGAATGAGGACTTCTGTGCTGTTTGCCTCAATGGCGGAGAGTTACTGTGCTGTGACCGCTGCCCCAAAGTGTTCCACCTCTCCTGCCATGTGCCAGCCTTGCTCAGCTTCCCAGGGTGAGTCATGCCAGTCCAGGACCATCACCTGGGAGGCCTAACATGGCCTCACCTGCCCCTGCAGGGGAGAGTGGGTGTGTACCTTGTGCCGCAGCCTGACCCAGCCCGAGATGGAGTACGACTGTGAGAATGCCTGCTATAACCAGCCTGGAATGCGGGCATCTCCTGGCCTAAGCATGTATGACCAGAAGGTAGGGAGGAGTCTTTGGAAACAAGGTTCCCTAAGTGACTCTGTTGCCAATTCTGATTTTGCAGAAGTGTGAGAAGCTGGTATTGTCCTTGTGCTGCAATAACCTCAGCCTGCCCTTCCATGAACCTGTCAGCCCCCTGGTAAGGAAGGCCACGCTGTTCTCTCACCTTCTTGCCTCCTTCTCCTCATGTCTCCTCCCCCAAGGCCCGGCATTATTACCAGATTATCAAGAGGCCCATGGACCTGTCAATCATCCGGAGGAAGCTGCAAAAGAAGGACCCAGCTCACTATACCACCCCAGAGGAGGTGGTATCAGATGTGCGCCTCATGTTCTGGAACTGTGCTAAGTTCAATTATGTATGTCTTGCCTGTTTTCCCTCTCTCCTATTGCTAGACCATCACTGCTCTCCTCCCCCATCAGCCTGACTCCGAGGTTGCAGAGGCTGGCCGCTGCCTGGAAGTGTTCTTTGAGGGCTGGTTGAAGGAGATCTACCCGGAGAAACGGTTTGCCCAGCCAAGGCAGGAGGACTCAGACTCCGAGGAGGTGTCTAGTGAGAGTGGATGTTCCACTCCCCAGGGCTTCCCGTGGCCTCCCTACATGCAGGAGGGCATCCAACCCAAGAGGCGGCGACGACATATGGTAAAGAGTTACTGCCAGCCAGCAGCAGGTGGATTTTAATTCCAAATATATATTTTTCTTTCAGGAGAATGAAAGAGCAAAAAGAATGTCATTTCGCCTGGCCAACAGCATCTCTCAGGTGTGAGAGCCAAAAGGAGACTGGGCACTCTGGCAGCTGTTGTCCCATACTGTCGACCATTCCTCCCCATCTTGCAGCTTATCCTCTTCAGAGTGTGGATGGTAGATGAGTCTTGTTGAACTGTGTAGTGCTCTTCTTTGCCATTTGCATCTACAGCATTTATTTGGGAGCCGTAGTACATCCACTACAGAGAAGATTTCAGTAATAAACAGGAAAGAGGAAGGTATTTATTATTACCAGAGTAATCAGATGTATAGGCTCCACTTGACAAGACCACACCTGGTTAGGCTCGGGAAAACCTACTTTCCTTGGTGAATTTTTTTCTGCCTGGGAAAGCAGACCCGTCTAACCTTTTAGTGTCCAGGGCTCAGGAGCCATGTATACATCTGAACTCCTCCTGGGCTCAGAAGTGGGTAAAAGAAGGGAGAGAGGTTTAGACATATGGCAGGACTGTGATCCCTGGCCCAGCACAGCCAAAGACTGTCACTGTTTGCCTTTGCTTGTCCTGTCTGGATAGAGGCACCTGCCATGTGCAGACTAGTGGAGGCTTCTAGAGGCCATAGGTCTCAATTTGTGCCTATTTGGGTTCTAACGGTTTTCAGGGTATTTGTTTTGCATAGTCACTTTCCTGATGTTGACATAGGTGGCTGCTGTGAAAATGCTGTGGATGGTGTGACATTCTTGACTGAGCTGGGTGGCTGTGGAGAGACCACTTAAATCTTCTGGTTCAGATTTCACTTACAGACTTAGTAAGATGTCCACTTCAGAGCCCGCCCTCTGTGCTACTTACTCTGGGCTAATCACACTTCTTTAGGGTGAGAACCTGCCTTCCTAGAAGTGACTGTTGGTGCTTGTCAGTGGCCATACCCTTCATCATCCTCATTCAGAGGTATGGATCGTGAGTTCTGCTTGTGAATACTGTGAGACAGCTGCTGTCTGCTTCAGGTCCAGAGTTCCATGGGTGGAGAGAGTAACCCACAACCAGCTCACTCCTCTGGGCCTCTCCTCCTGCTTAAAGATTCTAGTTCTCAACCTCTCCAAGTTCATGAGCCAAAGATCAGAAGTGAGTCTTCTGACCAGCCCGCCTCCAGGCTGTCTACAGCCCCAAAAAAGCCAACACTTTTCTGGCAGCCCTTTTTGTTGGAGGTTAGAGAAGGCCTCAGGGACCAACAGGGGCCAGATCTAGACATTCCTGGGGGAAGTTTGTCTAAGGTGGACAGGGGGAAAAATCAAGAGGCAAAAAGCCAGTGTCCTTTGGTGACCATGAAGCAACCTCAGAGCCTTAGTTCTCCTAGAATGCAGAGAGAAGCATTCTGGAAGCCATGGGAACAGGAGCTCGAGGCTGCATCCTGAATGCATCTGCATGGCCCTCGCAGGGTGTTTGTGAGGATACTGGAGGTCAGGCTACCTCCCAAGCAAGGGCTTGGTTGAGAAGGAACCCATTGCTCATATTGTTGGGGGAGCTATGAACCTGACATGTCAGTGGCCAGGACTGAGACAGCTCTCCCTGGTCCTGTCATTGCATGGCTAATTTCAGGGGAGTCTGAGGTCATGGCTTTATTTTTGCTAACAGATGAAGTTCAAGGATGTTCTTGTTTGTAGGGCCTTTGCTAATGAGCAGTTTTTTAATTAGAAAACATTTCTTCTCTCTTTGTGAGTTGATGGTATTGCTCATTTCCTTCTCTACCCAACCTGAGAGATCATCTTCACTTTAAAGCAAACCATGCCCCTTGGCTTGCCATTCTTTCAGCAGCACATGCCACGTTCTAAGCAGATGGGCTTCCGTGATCCCGTTTTCTAGTTTGGGGTAACTGAGTCTTGAATGCTTTACTAGTCCGGCAATCTTTGGACTTAGGCTTCTGCCCTTTGAGACTCACATGACTTTCTGGTTTGGGGTCTGGTCATTTCCCTTTCAATTTTTGAATCTCCTTCTCTGTTCAGTTGGCTTGGCAAAGTACCCTCTGTTCTCATGTCACTAATTCCTGCTCTAGGTCATCTTTCCTTTGTGCAGCCCACATTCCCACCATCCTGTGAACTTTGTTGTACTTGGTGTTGGGCAACTGGTGAGTGTTGTGACAGGCTCAGACCTGATCCTTCCTCAGGAGCAATTGGAGACCACAAATTTAAAGCAGAAATACCTGTTAAAAGCTTGGCTTTCCTTATATGAGTGAGGCTCCCAGCTTGGGTGTGGCCTCCTGGGCTCACGGATCAGCTTGCTGGGCCAGAGGGGGTCTTAGTAATGTGCTAGAGAGACACATGCTCCCTTCTCATCGTAGAGAGCCTGCATGCTGAGAGGCTCCCTTTACACACCTGCCTCTCGCTGGCTTTTCCTTTAGACCTAGCCACCAGTGTTTTGAATCATGGTTTTGTTTTGTTTTTGCATGCAAAAACCAGAACATGACTTAGAAATTAAAAAAAAAAAAATCCTACTAGCCAAGTGACTGCCTGCAGAGGCTCTTCATTAACATTTGGGCTGATCCTGCTTTTGACTTATTCCCATAATGGCCCAGTTTTGAAGTCAGCCAAGTCCTTTTGTCCTTGACAACATCATGCAGTGGAAATACGGTGAGTTCTAGATTCTTATGGGACAGCATGCAGCCCTAGAGGAAAAATTGACTTCTTGGGTATGCTGAGAAATAAGACAGTAAAATGGCTTCAGTTGATGCAAGGGGATTTTAGTTAAAAATTGGTTCAGGATTTTTAAATTTTATTTTATTTTTTGGCTGGGCGCGGTGGCTCACGCCTGTAATCCCAGCACTTTGGGAGGCTGAGGTGGGTGGATCACCTAAGGACAGCAGTTCGAGACCAGCCTGGCCAACATAGTGAAACCCTGTCTCTACTAAAAATACAAATATCAGCCAGGTGTGATGGCACATGCCTGTAATCCCAGCTACTTGGGAGGCTGAGGCAGGAGAATTGCTTGAATCCGGGAGGTGGAGGTTGCAGTGAGCTGAGATCATGCCATTGCATTCCAGCCTGGGCAACAGAACGAGACTCCGTCTCAAAAAAAAAAAAATTGGTTCAGGATGAACTTGCAGAGCACTCTTCCACAGAACATGGTTAGGTTAGCCCTGCCTGACTTCTAGCAATTGCTAACTATACACCTTGCCTGCCTCTAGGACCCCTACCTGAGTGGCAACCATACCTTCCATATGCTCTGTTCCATGGCAGTCCCTGCCATCCCCCACCAGCGGACTCTGGCTCCCTCCCTGTACCCATTTCTAGCAACAGCTCCTTGCCTGGCTGCTAAGACGGAGGCGCCTCCTTGTTTGTTCCTGGGCTCTGTTCTGCTCCCTCTCTCACTCCATGGAGTCACTTATAGTCTTCCTTTCTGAACGCCAGAATTGAGCCTTTGCTCCTTCTGGATCACCCCTTCCTGGGCTTCTTCTCCATCCCTCAGTACTGCTAAAATTGCCCTGCTCCTTTAGTCCATTTCCATGACCTCAGCCCTCTCTCTCCTCTCCTTGTCTTTTAACTTTCTCCTGGACTTCTTCCTCTCCCCAGCATGAACCCAGAGCCTATCACACACTGATGTTTTTGTCAGCATCCTGAACTTTCTCATGCCCTTCAACTTTATTTATTTATTTATTTATTTATTTTTTATTTTTTGAGAGAGAGAGTCTCACTCTGTCATGCAGGCTGGAGTGCAGTGGTATGATGTCGGCTCATTGCAACCTCTGCCTTCTGGGCTCAGGTGATCCTCCCATCTCAGCCTCCTGAGTAGCTGGGACTACAGGTGCATGCCACCATGCCTGGCTAATTTTTCTACTTTAGGTAGAGATGGAGTTTCGCCATGTTGCTCAAGCTGGTATCAACACTCCTGGGCTCAAGCAGTCTGCTTCCCTTGGCCTCCCAAAGTGCTGGGATTACAGGCGTGAGCCACTGCGCCAGGCGTATCCCCTTCAATTTTGCTGAAACTATCAGCCATTCTCCATTTTCGGCATCATCATATTTGCTGCTTCCACCTCCTGGGCTGCTATGCATGACAGATTCACAGTTGGCAGCCTCAGTTGAGCTCTCAGTGTTGACTGGAAATTCTTTAACTTGTTGTGATCCCTTTTTTTTTCCCCACCCATGCCTCCATCTTTGTCCTCCACAAATGACTGAGCTCACTGTCTACTTCACAGAAGACAGCCCCTAAAGCAAGAGCTTCCTTGCCTGCTGTTCCTCTCTCCCCTCTCATTCATCTGTGTCTGTAACTCTCCCCAACCCCTCCATTCTTGCTCCTATTTAATTCTCTATATCTTGAATCCTGTTGTATGTCCTCCAAGACTGCTCCCTCGCTTACTCCACTGCTCCCACTCCCTGGAGTCTCCAGCCTCTGTCTCCACTGGTTACCTCCACACAGCCTGCAAACAAGTTCTCCACAAGATTAAAACAGCATTTCTCAGAGTCTGTTACCCCTTACACATTTTCCTTGTTAACCAAGTTACTTTTAAAAAGATCCTTTTTAAACTGATTCTTCCTCAGCTGTTCTTCAGCCCTCTATACTTTTTCATAAAAGTCACCAGTGACTGCCCAGTTGCCAAATAGAATGAATACCTTTCAGTGCTCAGCTGTCTTGACCTCTCCGCAGCATTTCACACCACCCACCAACCCTCAGTGAAACAACCTCCTCCCTTAGCTTTTATGACACCACAAGTCTCTGGATTCTCAGAGAATCCAGAAAAACAAGTCTCTGGATTCTCTCCTCTTACCTCTCAGCCCACACAGGCTGAGCTGTCCTTGAAACCTAGATGGGGGAAATGTCTGTGGCTGTCTGTGGTCTCTTCTTTTCAGGAGTTGGGTAGGGAGGAAGAATCACAGCTGCTCCTGCTTCCTCTGTCTGTCTCTCTATTTCCTGAGTCCCTTCCTTTTCCTGAACTCAGTTCTCCTCATGCCAACCATGTTTATGAGCTCCTGCTGGGAGGACAGCATCTGTGAGTCCTTCCCTCTGTCTCTCCCAGACAACACAGAGGTTTTAGCCTGTTTGCTAAGAGACCCCATCTAAGTCAGCCCAAGGGTGTGGATTAGGTTTTACAGCATCCAGGCCGCAGTCTGGCTAAACTGGATTACCAGGCTGGTGGGCAGCTCCTCACCATGATCCTGCACCAGTTAGAGCCTGCTGTAGTTGGGAAGGAGCCTGGGATTGTGGTAAGATGTGTTTCCGTGCATGTCAGTGCTGCTAACCAGGAGGAGAACCTGGCAGGGTGGGTGCCTGCTGCTGATAACATTCGGATGGAGGGAGACTAGGGAGCGCGGTGGCTGCTCCCTTGCTGGGGCTCAGCTGGAGTCAGCATGACTCCTTATATCAGGGCCTTTCCCACCTGTGCTGATCACCACCACCTGCTTGCTCCAGTTGTTTCTGGAGTTGGAGGCAGCTATTGGTTGCTTTCTTGGAGGTAAGGAGGTATATACTAGAAAGATATCTGATTTGAGAGTCTGAACACCAAAATTTTTGGCTCTTTCCATTATGAGCTGTGTAACCTTGGATACAGTTTCCTCATCTATAAAGTTGTGGTGGGAGAATGGCTGAGAACAGTGATCTCTCAGCTCTCCAGCTGTAAAGATGTTAATTATGATTTTAACTCTCAAGATCAGGCCACATAAGGAACAGGGGAATTCCAGGGGTGGGACACAGCTGGGGGAGTCCAGACCAGGGCAGGGAAAGGAGACTCACAAGCCAAACAGAGCTGCTTTGGGGAAAGTTCTTATCAGCTGGTGCTGCTTCCTGAGCCATATGCCCATTCCTCAAGCTGTACCCCTTTCTTGGCTATGTAGGATGAGTTCCTCCTAGGCCCTTGTTAGGAGTGGCTATTGGATTCTAAGCGGTTGGGGCATGAGGGAGGATATTTTAAAGGGAAGTATAGCTGATTTTAAAAGAACCTATACATTCAAGAACAAATAAAAAACAGCACTTTTCTTTACCAAGAATTGCGTCCTGGAGTGTTTTTCAGCGAAGA